AAAAAAAAAAAAACCCACTGAGAATTATAATTAAGATATACATCAACTACCTATTCGTATTTTCTCATGACAGTCTCATTTCAGGTCCTCATAGGAGAGCTATAAAATAAAAATCTGTCTGCTTTTGTAGAAAGCAAGAATATATATTGATTTCTACAAAAGTTTCTTTTTTTTTGAGACGGAGTCACACTCTGTTGCCTAGGCTGGGGTGCAGTGGCACAATCTTGGCTCACTGCAACCTCCTGCTCCCAGGTTCACGCCATTCTCCTGCCTCTGCCTCCAGAGTAGCTGGGACTACAGGTGCCCGCCACCACGCCTGGCTAATCTTTTTTGTATTTTTAGTAGAGATGGGGTTTCACCATGTTAGCCGGATGGTCTTGATCTCCTGACCTCGTCATCCGCCCACCTCGGCCTCCCAAAGTGCTGGGATTACAGGCGTGAGCCACTGCGCCCAGCCAATTTCTACAAAACTTTCAAAATGAACTTTCTTAAAATTTTAAGAGTAGAATTAAATTTAGGTTATTTATTTCTGAGGTTTTTTTCTGAAGAGCAATTATTTCTAAAAAGCTTTTAACAAACTTCTAATTATCTTTTAGCCATTTTTCCAAACTGCCCTTTGCAAACAATTATTGAACTTCTCCTAGTGAACTTACATTCTACAACACTGACTTTATTCTGCTGGACAGAGAATACCTTTATGTCACTTGCATGTGACAATGTACTATGCGCTAAAAGTAATGTTTCAAGTAACTTTATACCAGGAAAGGGAGATCGAAGTACAAAAAATAATAATAAAGTAATTTTAGACAACTAAATTTCGGTCAAGGTATAACAAGTTCGACAAGTAGAGTTCATGAACAGCCAATTAATAGGAATGTTGTAGGAGAGAACTTGAGATTAAATGGATTTGGAAAGAGAGGCTATCCAGTTATAGGACAAATTCAAACAGGTTGAAAAAATTCTGTGAAGACAAATAAATTTCAAACGGTACTGCATAAACCATTCTAGTAATTAATAATTAGGAATGACAGGGCCTTTCCGAACAAAGATATACCGGCAGGCCAAAGCAGCACGCCGAAAAGCAGAGCAAACAGGGCGGTGAACCCAGAAAGTTTGTTTACTAAGCAGAGATTCAAAAACTCTGTATTATATTGGTGTTCAGGGGTCCTCACCAGGAAGGTGCTAGGGAAAGAAAGGAGCAGGTGCACCCGAGGCTCTGCAACACCCACTCCGGTAACCAGAGAACACCAGCAGGCGGAGTCTGGAGGGGCAATAATTACTCCATTAACCTTCCCAGGAACGCCTCCCCCGGCCCATCGGCTCCCACAGCACCAGAGACGGCGGAAATCCTGCAGCTCACAGCCCAACTGCAACTCTTCAGAGTCGCGTCGCTCCTCATCCGCCCTTCTACACCCCAAACTCTGGACACCGAGAGTTCCACAGAGGGAACGCGGGGAAGAACTATGGCCACCAAGGCCTGTTTCTCTAAGAACTCGACCCAGTGCCCCTAGCACCCAAACCAGAGTCCCCGCTCCGCTTCCTCCGCCCGCAAGGGGTATAGCCGGAGCCACCGGGACGCAGAACAGCGTCCTGAGGGAGCGGGCGGACTGACCGCCTAGGGCACGGGAAGCCCGGGGCAGGAAGACCCGGGAACCTACAGAGGAGGCGTGGGCCCGTGGCCAGACCCAACAGGGCCGAGTGTCCCGGAGCCGTTACTCTCCCGCCTCTGGGGCGCGCCGCCCTAGGTTGCCAAGGGCTGGGGACGCGCAGGCATTACCTCTACAAGAAGCAGCCTCTCCTGTCAAAGGCAGAGCGACAGTCAGCCCCCACGACCCGCCGCCGGCAGCGGTCGGCCCTCGGAGACCGCAGCAGAGAGGCCCACACGTTTCCTGGCTGCCTCGGCCCCAGTGGCCGCCTTTTCGACCTCAGCTACGCAGCGCCAACCGCCGCAGCCACCGCCATCTTAGGATCTCATTGTGGTGGGAGAAGAGGGGCGGGGGTACTGCAGAGGGGGCAACGCGCGGCGGGACATGCGCCGTCTCCTCGGCAACGGCCGCGCGGGGGCGAGAACTCGCCCGGGCGGGAGCCGCAATGCGAGCTAGACTGGAGTCATGTGACCCGCCGGAGTCTGTGGTGTCGCTTCTGGCTCTTTAAGCCGAAAAGAGATTACACCAACGAATCCGCCCCCACCCGCCCAGGAACTATGTATCCCAGAATGCCAACTAGACCTCGCGTTCTAAACGCCTGCCGGCCACAGGTGGAGGACTACAAATCCCAGCATGCCGTGCGCTTCCGGCGCTGATCGCGGAGCGTGGGGCCCTAGGCCTATGCGGAAGTGCATTGATCCCTCAGCCCGTGGAGAAAGAGCGGAGGCGCTGTGCGGTTTTCCGTGGGGGTGTCAGCTCCGGCCCGTGCCGGAAGAAGGAGCCAAGACCGGGATCGCTTTTTTGCCCCTTCCTCACCCCACATTCGGTCACGAAGAGGTGGAAACAAAAGGACACTTACAATGTAGTCCAACCTCCTGATTTTACATATGAGGGGATTGTTCCACGGAAGTTAAACAATTTGCCAGACGTCATTATGTATCTACTGAGTGAGAGAATCATAAATATTGTTGATAGTTAACGCCACTTTTGGTTAATGTCCCTTTTCCTTAAAAGAGCCAGATGATTTTAATCCAAACTTAATTTCAGTAAATTTTCTCTGAACTATCTTTTTATTTATACTCTCCTGTTACAGCTCTATTAAGATTAATAAATTGGCAGGTCCTCCCTTTAAAAAACAAAAATCAATAAAGTCACAAGGCCTTCAATGTGCCTGACTGGAAAGGTAAAACACCTGTCAGTTTTAGTTGAGTGCAAGGGCATTCTTCTAGTTTTACGCAGTTTATAATTATGGAATAACTTTTTAAGCAAAATAAAGGTAAAAAGAAGAATTGCATTCTGGGTTTCAACAACAAAAACAAATTGTTCCCAAAATAGTAGGTCTGCATCTCAGTACGCAATTCACATAAAGCTCTTCTATCCCACTGCAATCTGCCACCGTAGGTTCAGTCGTGAGTGCATTGATCGTTGGTCAGACACTTTTTCCTCATATTCTGTGTGTGTATCGCTAACTACTGCGGTAGCAAAAATATAGTCCCTGCCCTTGAAGAGCTCATATTTTAGTGAAGGATGCGGAAGTGGAGTGTGATGTAAATAAAGTTTGTGTTGTAAGAAAAAGTGCTGTGGGAGCTCAGAACACAGCAGCTAAACGCTCAGGTGTTTATTGTAGTCCAGAATGCCCTATCCTAATTCCACCACTCCAAGATCCTGGACAAGCGACGTGCCTTTCTGAGCCTTAATTGCCCCATCTATGAAATGAGGGGGAAGGAATGATACTGCCTACCTTGAAAGGATTTTTTAAAAAATGTTCTCAGAGTTTGTTTTATGCCAGGCACACTGTAAAGCACTTCGGCTGTTGTGATTTTCTTGATCCTCACAGTTACCCTGAAGAGGCTGGTTCTGAATCTGACCCGTTTTGGCAATGAAAGATTATATAAATCAAACTTGTAGCAGCTGCAAGTGGTAGAGCCTAAATTTAAACGGAGGTCTATGTGATTCCTTTAAGATTTTTTTTAATTAAATACAACGCATATAAAAACACTAGTATATGTTGAGGCCCGAAATATTAGCTATCATCATTATTTTGCTTTATACATATGTATTATTATTAAACGTATGTAGAAGCTGTTATCATTAAAACAATTCTAATAAATTCAAAAGCGTGAAATTATAATACGTACTAGTCATTATGTTTTCTGAATTTATGAAGCTCCAGAATGTCAATACTATTGTTTATTAGGAGGTAGGAGGAATTTGAGAAATATTTACATTGAAATGTAGAAGCTGTTATCATTAAAACAATTCTAATAAATTCAAAAGCATGAAATTATAATATCTACTAGTCATGATGTTTTCTGAATTTATGA